TGTAGCCAAGTCAGACAAATGTGTGAGTAGCCTGGTGATCCCACTTGCAGCTGGCATTTGAATTAAGGTCAGTCTTGTTGGGGACCTTGTATTTTAACTCACAGGACCTGACACTAACTCCAGGTAGTCAGTATCAGAGTTGAATTGAATCATAGGACCCTCAGCTGGTGTGAGAGAATTAGTGTCAGACACAGTAACTGTAGCATTTACTTGAGTTCTGCGAGCTGTTCTAGTGAATTGTCAAGCCTGAAGGAGTAGTGGAACACCAAAACCTGTAGACATCTGGAGTGAGGAAGGCCTGGGGACCTCTTAACTTGAGACTGTTCTCAGAAGTGCAGTCTCACGGAGGACAATGCCCTTTATGGTGAAACTTGGCCAAACTCCAGGAGGTTGGTGACAGAACTCTATTATGAAACATTATCCACAGTAGAAAGGGAAGAAGTACTCAGACATGCTACAACGTAGATGAACACTGAAAATATAATGCTAAATGGAAAAAAACAGACACAAAAGGCCACACAGTGTATAATTCTATTTATATGAAATGTCCAGAATTGGCTAATCTGTAAAGGCAGAAAATAGAAGAGTGGTTGCTTAGGGTTGGAGGGTGCAGTGGGCTTGGGTTAGGGAGGCAATAGCTAAAGGGAACCAAATTTCCTTATGAAGTGATGGAAACGTTCTAAAATTAACTGTGGTATACTGAACTAGTTATGGATAAAATACTGGGATGTCTGAGATTTGCTTCAAAATAATCCGCTGGGGATGGGAGGAGAACAAAAGAAGTAAGACTGGCCAGAATTTGGTAATTTCTGAAGCTGGGTACCTGGAGGTTCATTATACTATTCTCTCCAGTGTTATACATGTTTGAAAGTTTTCATAAAAGGAAAAAAATAAAAGAAACTTATGCAGTGTTCTCTCACAAGAGAAGGGAATGTCACTTCCCTTAGTAGGTTACGAGGTCCAGATCCACCCCTCCCTAGCCCTCAGATGAGATTCATGAATTATTGAGGGGAAGCTGAGAGGCATAGAGGGCATGGACTGTGGAGAGGTGGTGAGCGCAGGGGCTGGTTTGGCCCAGGCAACTCAGCCTCCTTGAGGGGCCCTCATGGTCTCTCCCAACCCACATGCCATGCTGACCGTGGTGGTAGAAGTGGAGTCGGGGAGGGGTTCAGGTAAGATGCCCTCCCCATTTATACTCAGAAGGAATATCATGGTTGACCCCAGCCCTGCCCACAGGAACAAAACTTCACCTTTGACAGTCCTGGGCCCTGATGCTGCTCAGGTAGGGAGGTCTGGGAGGGTGATGAGAGGAGGAGTCAGTGGACTGTGCCTGTGTGTCCCTGCAGGAGGCAGAGCAGGAGCTGCTGGCACGTGTCCAATCCACACTGGGCTCTCTGGGCCGAGGGTACAGTGTGGCCCTGTTGCTCCGGGGGAGGGAAACAGAGGCACCCCGACTTGTGCCTCAGGTGAGTCCCAGAGGAGCCACCAGGGCGCAGGCCAGTGAGCCGAGATCATGCCATTGCACTACAGCCTGGGCGACAAGAGCAAAATTCCGTCTCAAAAAAAAAAGGCGTTTTTCGGGAGTCAAGATGGCCGAATACGAACAGCTCAGGTCTACAGCTCCCAGCGTGAGCGACGCAGAAGACGGGTGATTTCTGCATTTCCATCTGAGGTACCGGGTTCATCTCACTAGGGAGTGTCAGACTTAATCCTCATTGAACGCTTCTCCACTTTAGCTGCTGCAGATGCTGTTTGAAGAAGCTCTGCCCCTCAGCTGCTCTGATCCTGTGCTTAGCACTCTTAGCCTGGTGCAGGTGAGACCCTTGAGGGAGGGGAGAGAGTGGGAAGTTTGTAACAAGTGTGCTTGTGTGACCCCAGTTCAGCCCCAGTGGAAGGACCCAGGACCTGCTCTCTCCAGGGGTGGAGAACCTGTCGGTGCTGGACGTGTCCCCTCTGGGCTTGTGAGTGTTCAGGGCCCAGTGGAGTCTGAGGGTCGGAGCTGAGCTCAGCCTCTGCTTCCTCCAGGGTGGTAGAAGATGCCACTGAAGTGGAGGTGTCTGACTCAAAAGCTGCCTCAGAGCTGTACTTGCAGGCCACCGCAGGTGAAGGCAGGTGAGGGCAGGAGAGTATCTGTCACCCCATCCCATTTGGCCTGAGTCCACCCTTTCCTCCACAGGGCCTGCTGTCTGCTCACTCTCACCATGTCCTGCCCAGGGCCTGACCCTCCTGAGGGGCCCGGGACCCAGCGTGTGTGGCAAGGGGCTCTACGGATCCTACAGCTCCCAGGAGCCCCGTAAGTCTGAGGGGGCCTTCTGACTGCATTGAGGACGTCGCCTTTCTTCCTCTCCCTCTTGCAGAGACTGCCCCCTGCTGCGGGTGTTGGCTGGTGAAGTTGTTGGTGAGGAGGCGGAGGGCTCTTTGCCCTGGATTGTCTCATGGCTCTTGGAAGGAAACAACTACAGTGGCCTACTTCTTCGCCTGGACCCCCAAGGTGGCCAGGGGGAGAGTGTGGAGTTCTTTGGGAAGCTCTGAGATCTGTCCTTAGGCCTGCCTCACCCATCACGCAACCGGCCTCAGCCCCAACCTCAGCCCAGAGAGAGCGTCTGACCCTCCAAGAGGGCCCCAGAGTGCCTAGGCTGACAGAGACTGGAGAGGCAAAGTAAGGTCAATAGTGAAAGTAACCCCTCACCCTTCAGAGACCTTAAACCACTTACCAAGCATTTTTGCACAAATGCCTTTGATTCTTACCACAACCCCATGAGGCAGATATAATTTACAAATAAGGAAAGAGAGGCAGGCCTAATTTATAGATGAGAATAGAGAGGATAAGAGAAGAGAAGGGAGTCTCCTATTTTCATACACCCATTAAAAATCAAGCCTCAGCTGGGTGTGGTGGCTCATGCCTGCAATCCCAGCATTTTGGGAGGCTGAGGTGGGCAGATCACCTGAGGTCAGGAGTTCAGGACTAGCCTGGCCAACATGGTGAAACTCCATCTCTACTAAAAATACAAAAATTAGCTGGGCATGGTGGCAGGTGCCTGTAGTCCCAGCTACTTGGGAGGCTGAGGCATGAGAACTGCTTGAACCTGGGAGGCAGAGGTTGCAGTGAGCCAAGATCGTGCTACTGCCCTCTAGCCTGGGCGACAGAGTGAGACTCCATCTCAAAAAAATAAAAAATAAAAAAACAAAGCCTCTGTGTCCTTAATGTAGATGCTGGTGGA